CCAAGAATCCGGCGCCCCCTGGAGTTGTGCCACACAGCACCCCTTTGCAGTCAAGCTCCCTCAGCACCACCACCTCCACCCTGGAAGAGTTCCCCTTCCCTTTGAAATCTCATGGGACTTTGCACCCACTCTGGCTTTATTGGAAGGCTTTGTATGTCTCCACAGGGTAAACACCCATTTACTGGGGTGATGATGTCTCCAGGATCTAGTTCATGTTTGTCGTTGGTGACTGGCCCCACCCAGTTCTGGGCAAGCAGGCTGGATCCCGGCAGGAACAGAGCCCACCAGCCTAAACTTCCATGGAGGTGGAGAGGGGACAGGCTTCTGTCTCTTTTTGGCTGAAGGTGCATCATGTCCAAGGCCCCTCTTCTAGCCAAGCAGAGAAGCTGGGTGATAAGGATGGGTGAGAGTGGGTGATGTACCCCGGAGTCCTGGCCTCCCGGCTCCTCACTCCCCTACACGTAACTTTATCCGGCCAATGCCGCAAAGACTGCTGGTGAGGCCAGATGCATGAGTGATCATACTCACAACAGTCGTGAAACTGCCAGTGATGAAACTGGTAAGGACAAGAAATGACAATAATCAAGGTGGGGTTTCTCGTGGACGTTTCCAAGACTTCATTCTCAAATTCTCTCCCTCAGGGTCCCCACCCTGTCCTCCCACCTAAGCCTGGAATGAGGGGGCACTGGCCTGTGGGGACCCTGGTCTTCAGGCTCCCAAACCTGGCTGGGTCTGGTTGCCCCCTGGCCTTAACCTGTGAACATCCAGCTGTCCCTGGGCTGTGATTCAGTGTCTGTCTCCCGGGTGACCTCAGCATGGGCTTTGAGGAAGGGGAGAGAGTAGTTTCTTCTGAGACTGGATAGTGACTCAGGGACCCGGGGCTGGGGCCTCAAAAGTGCCTTTGTTGGCCTGGGCTCAGGAATCCAGAGAAACTGGTCAGGAGGAGGCCCCAGTGACAAAAACCCCTCCCTCTGCCCCCGCCCCTCTGCCAGAGCCATATAACTGCTCAACCTGTCCCCGAGAGAGAGTGCCCTGGCAGCTGTCGGCTGGAAGGAACTGGTCTGCTCACACTTGCTGGCTTGCGCATCAGGACTGGCTTTATCTCCTGACTCACGGTGCAAAGGTGCACTCTGCGAACGTTAAGTCCGTCCCCAGCGCTTGGAATCCTACGGCCCCCACAGCCGGATCCCCTCAGCCTTCCAGGTCCTCAACTCCCGTGGACGCTGAACAATGGCCTCCATGGGGCTACAGGTAATGGGCATCGCGCTGGCCGTCCTGGGCTGGCTGGCCGTCATGCTGTGCTGCGCGCTGCCCATGTGGCGCGTGACGGCCTTCATCGGCAGCAACATTGTCACCTCGCAGACCATCTGGGAGGGCCTATGGATGAACTGCGTGGTGCAGAGCACCGGCCAGATGCAGTGCAAGGTGTACGACTCGCTGCTGGCACTGCCGCAGGACCTGCAGGCGGCCCGCGCCCTCGTCATCATCAGCATCATCGTGGCTGCTCTGGGCGTGCTGCTGTCCGTGGTGGGGGGCAAGTGTACCAACTGCCTGGAGGATGAAAGCGCCAAGGCCAAGACCATGATCGTGGCGGGCGTGGTGTTCCTGTTGGCCGGCCTTATGGTGATAGTGCCGGTGTCCTGGACGGCCCACAACATCATCCAAGACTTCTACAATCCGCTGGTGGCCTCCGGGCAGAAGCGGGAGATGGGTGCCTCGCTCTACGTCGGCTGGGCCGCCTCCGGCCTGCTGCTCCTTGGCGGGGGGCTGCTTTGCTGCAACTGTCCACCCCGCACAGACAAGCCTTACTCCGCCAAGTATTCTGCTGCCCGCTCTGCTGCTGCCAGCAACTACGTGTAAGGTGCCACGGCTCCACTCTGTTCCTCTCTGCTTTGTTCTTCCCTGGACTGAGCTCAGCGCAGGCTGTGACCCCAGGAGGGCCCTGCCACGGGCCACTGGCTGCTGGGGACTGGGGACTGGGCAGAGACTGAGCCAGGCAGGAAGGCAGCAGCCTTCAGCCTCTCTGGCCCACTCGGACAACTTCCCAAGGCCGCCTCCTGCTAGCAAGAACAGAGTCCACCCTCCTCTGGATATTGGGGAGGGACGGAAGTGACAGGGTGTGGTGGTGGAGTGGGGAGCTGGCTTCTGCTGGCCAGGATAGCTTAACCCTGACTTTGGGATCTGCCTGCATCGGCGTTGGCCACTGTCCCCATTTACATTTTCCCCACTCTGTCTGCCTGCATCTCCTCTGTTCCGGGTAGGCCTTGATATCACCTCTGGGACTGTGCCTTGCTCACCGAAACCCGCGCCCAGGAGTATGGCTGAGGCCTTGCCCACCCACCTGCCTGGGAAGTGCAGAGTGGATGGACGGGTTTAGAGGGGAGGGGCGAAGGTGCTGTAAACAGGTTTGGGCAGTGGTGGGGGAGGGGGCCAGAGAGGCGGCTCAGGTTGCCCAGCTCTGTGGCCTCAGGACTCTCTGCCTCACCCGCTTCAGCCCAGGGCCCCTGGAGACTGATCCCCTCTGAGTCCTCTGCCCCTTCCAAGGACACTAATGAGCCTGGGAGGGTGGCAGGGAGGAGGGGACAGCTTCACCCTTGGAAGTCCTGGGGTTTTTCCTCTTCCTTCTTTGTGGTTTCTGTTTTGTAATTTAAGAAGAGCTATTCATCACTGTAATTATTATTATTTTCTACAATAAATGGGACCTGTGCACAGGAGGAAATTTTATTGTCTCTGATTTCAACTGTGGAGGTG